AAATCTCGAAAGACTTGGCTCTTCAAAGCCAGGGGTTCTTTACGGGAAAGTTGGAAATGGGCTTCAGAAAACCTCTCCCCGCATTGTATGCAAATCTGCCCCCCCCCTTTTCTTTTTCCCTGGGAGATCGTCCAGTTATCAGATTCTCAAAATGGACAGCGACTTAAAGCAATTAAAGACCACTGCGACAAATGCTCCTGCGAACACCACTCCGAAGTTAATGGCGCAGACGTCTGGACTTTAAAAGGTGGTGGTAAAGTGCGCTCAGGCATGGGTAGGAGGTGCGGCAGGCGGGGCACAGCTACTTGCTTTCATAATTTTTTTTTCTTCCTGATGGACCAATGCTGTGAAAAATCCTCAGTGGGGTTTTGGAGCCGAAAGGGAGCGACTGCAGTTTGCAGGCTTGCTATGTGTGCCAATCAAGGTGTTTCTCATAAATTTCCTCTTTTAATCCTTGCGGCAATCCTCTGAGTTCGGTGTTAACATCCTTAATATTATTCCTAAAAATCCATTAAGAGGGCTCTTAATGGAGTGCCAGCTTTTGTGGTCCTGGATTTTCAGTGGATGCACACACTGACCATTCCCCTCTCTCTTTTACATTCAAAACTTCCGTGAGATTTCCTTTGTTTAAATGAACTTTCCTTTATAGATAGCCTTTCATTTGTTTATTTTGTCTGCCTCTTTCAATCAAGAGGCACCCTCCCCTCACAATCGGCAGCATAAGCACAGACGTAAACGCAGGAACCAATGCGATTTTAGGTTGAATTTAGGACAGCGCTGGAACTTCACTTTACCCCTCTTGCGGTCACACGAGGTGGGCGGCGGCCCCGGCAGGGTTTGGGCGGGAGAAACGCGGTTCGGGACTCCGCTGCCGCCTAGGCGCGGGGCTGACCTGCGGGGGTGGGGTGGGGGGAGGGAGGTCGAGGCCCGGCCCCACGTGGCCGCTGCTGCCGGGCTCACCCCAGCCCCGCCCGGAGGCGCCCCGCGGCCCCGGCTAGCCAGGGCGGGCGGCCACCTCTGCCCTACTCCTTCCCTCCGCGTTCCGGGCCTCGGAGCCGCCTTGAGGAGGATGAGTCCCTGGAGCTGGTTCCTGCTGCAGACCCTCTGCCTCCTGCCCACGGGCGCAGCTTCGCGGCGCGGGGCGCCCGGCACCGCCAACTGCGAGCTCAAGCCCCAAGTAAGGCGCGCGTCGGGTGCTGGAGAGCCGGCTTATACCTTGATGTTACCTCTTTTCTTTTCAGCAAAGCGAGCTGAATTCCTTCTTGTGGACCATTAAGCGAGACCCACCATCTTACTTCTTTGGCACAATCCATGTCCCGTACACCCGAGTTTGGGACTTCATCCCCGACAACTCTAAGGAGGCTTTCCTGCAGAGCAGCATTGTGTACTTTGAGTTGGATCTCACAGACCCCTATACCATCTCAGCTCTCACCAGCTGTCAGATGCTGCCACAGGGCGAGAACCTCCAAGATGTGCTCCCCAGGGACATCTACTGCCGCCTCAAGCGCCACCTGGAGTATGTCAAGCTCATGATGCCCTTGTGGATGACCCCAGACCAGCGCGGCAAGGGGCTCTACGCAGACTACCTCTTCAATGCTATTGCCGGAAACTGGGAGCGCAAGAGGCCTGTCTGGGTGATGCTCATGGTCAACTCCCTGACTGAAGTGGACATTAAGTCCCGTGGAGTGCCTGTCTTAGACCTGTTCCTTGCCCAGGAGGCTGAGCGGCTGAGGAAACAGACTGGGGCAGTGGAAAAGGTGGAAGAGCAGTGCCATCCATTGAATGGGTTGAACTTTTCACAGGTAAGACTCTCTTTGCATAAAAGACTTAGTGGGTTAGTGAACTTAAAAGAGACCTTTCTTTTAGGTCATCTTTGCTTTGAACCAGACCCTCCTGCAGCAGGAAAGCCTGCGAGCAGGCAGTCTTCAGATCCCCTACACGACGGAGGATCTCATCAAACACTATAACTGCGGGGACCTCAGCTCCGTCATCCTCAGCCATGACAGCTCCCAGGTGAGCACCCTTTCCCCCTGCCAAGCTCAGCACCTTATTTTTTTTTCTCTTTATTTTGGTGGAGGTTCCCAATTTTATTAATGCCACGCTACCACCTCAGGAGCGCATCACTGCTCAGGAGATTGACAGCTACTTACGCCGGGAGCTGATCTACAAGCGGAATGAGAGAATAGGGAAGCGGGTGAAGGCCCTTTTGGAGGAGTTCCCTGACAAAGGCTTCTTCTTTGCCTTTGGAGCTGGTGAGTAGTGGGTCACCTCTGATTAGCCTCTGAACTTGTTCTGTTTTTATCTCCCTTTTCCCAGCTTCACAGTAGCCTTGAAAATCAGGAGCCTTGAACTACAGTAGCTGTGAAAACTGTTTGCCTAATGGTTACTGGAGGGGACAGAATGGGTTCAAAGTTCCTCCAAAGCTCCATCCTTAAAGAATCATCACTATTTGACATGTCCAATAGTTCCCTGAAATTTCCATTCCCAAGCTTGTCTTCATTTGACCTGACTCAGAGCTTGCTCTGTGTGAATAGCCCTATTCTTAGGGTGTGTGTTGAAAACAATCAGTAGCAGCTGTTTAACATCATAGTTGCTGGAAATAGCAATATTAATTGAAGCTTACAAGGGGCTGCCCAAAAAACTTAAAAGCAAAATCCCATAGGGGGTATAGAAAAGCTCTAAAATATTCCTAGAGAGTCACATGCATGAGAAGAGCTGTGCACATGCCCAGGAAAGACCTGAGAAGGTCCTAATCTCTCACCTCTGGCTGATCTTGAGGCTCTGTGTAAGCAGAGTGTGAAAGCTAAGGCAAAGTCATAAATTGCCTGTTGAAGCATCAAATACATGCCCCCAAACTCACACAGCCCCTCTGCAAAGGTTGGGAAACTTGCAAGGAATTTAAGGAAATCTCTGTTCAGTCATTAGCCAGCCACTAAACTAACTGAGCAGATCCTTCAGTGATCACACACAACAAAGAATACAGACTTTACAGACTTAGTCCTAGAAAATCACTACACAAACAGCAACAACAATGCACCTGGGACTAAGGGAGAGGAGATGAGTTCCAGAGTTGGTATATTATTTAAATGTCTAGTTTTCAATAAAAACAATTATAAGACACAGAGCAAAACTAGAAAGTATGGCCCATACCCAGGGAAAAACAAGCAACCAATAGAAGCTGTCCTTGAGGAAGTTAATATCTTGGACTTACTAGAAAATGACTTTAACACTAGTTATTATAAATATGTTCAAAAAACTAAAAGAGGCCAGGTGCGGAGGCTCACGCCTATAATCCCAGCACTTTGGGAGGCTGAAGCAGGTGGGTCACCTGAGGTCAGGAGTTTGAGACCAGCCTGACCAATATGGCAAAACCCTATCTCTACTAATAATACAAAAATTAGCCAGGCGTTGTGGCGCACACCTGTAATCCCAGCTACTTGGGAGGCTGAAGCAGGAGAACTGCTTGAAACTGGGAGGAAGAGGTTGCAGTAAGCTGAGATCACACCACTGTACTCCAGCCTGGGCCACAAGAGTGAAACTCCATCTCCAAAAAAAAAAAAAAAAAAAAAAACCCTAAAATTAACCATATCTAAAGAATTAAAGGAAAGTTTGAGAACAATATCTCACCAATACAGAATATCAATAAAAATATAAAAATTATTTTAAAAGAACCAAATAGGAATTCTGGAATTTAAAGTGTAGGAACTGAAATGAAAAATTCACTACGGGGGCTGAACAGTAGATTTGAACTGGCAGAAGAAGAATCAACATACATGAAGATAGGTTGATTGAGATGATTCAGTATGAGAAAGAGAAAGGAAAAGGAATGAAGAAAAATGAATAGATCTTCAGATACCTGTGAGACACCCTCAAGTGTGCCAATGTATACCTAACGGGAGTCCCAGAAGACAGGAGAGAAAAAAAGAAAGAAATAAAAAGAATATTTGAATTTAAAATTGCTTGAAAATGTCTCAAATTTGATGAAAAATATTACTCTGCACATTCAACCCATGAACTATAAGTTGTATAAAATCAAAAAGTTTCACACCAAGGCGTGTCATAGCCAAACTGTCAAAAGCCAAAGACACAGAATCTTGAAAGCAGTGAGAGCAAAGCAGACAAGGGATCCCCAATAGGATTAACAGCAGATTTCTCATCAGAAGCCATGCAAGCCAGAAGGCTATGGGAGACATACTCAAAATGCTGAAATAAAAGACTGTCAACAAACATTTCCACATCCAGCAAAAATCAAAAACGAAGGAGAAATCTGTTGCATGTGAGCTGAATAGAATTTGTATTCTGCTGTTGTTGGATGAAGTATTCTTTAAATGTCAATTAGATCAATTTGATTGATGATGCTCTTCAGTTCAACTATATTCCCTATCTGATAATTCCAGAATCTCTATCATGTCTGAGTCTGGGTCTGATGCTTTCATTGTTTCTTCAGATTGTGATTTTTCTTGCCTCCCAGTGTGACTTGTAATTTTTAATTGAAAGCTGGATATGATGTATTTGGCAATGGGAAGTGAGGGAAATATGTTTTTAGTGTGAGGGTTTATGTTAATCTTTCTCAGAGTTGGGCTGTTTAATGTTTTGCTGTGGTCTGAATGTTCCTTAAAACTTGTGTGTTGAAACTTAATTATTATTGTCATGGTATTAAGAGGTGGGGCC